TGAATCTTTAAGGACAAATATGAATCTTTACCCATCTTCTTTTACTCTTCTCTCCTTTCTCCTAAACTAACTCTAATATATACATTTACTTTTAAAATTTCATAAAGCCTATCTAATTGGGAATTTAGGTCTCACTCCTTGTGGACACCAGAAGGATATAAATGATTAGGGGAAATCCCACCAAACAGAAAGGGCAAGAAGATGTATGAATGAGTAGTAAGCTCAAGAACAACCCATCAGTCCTCTTCTTTATTTTACCCCCAAACCAAAACTTAGGGATGAAGCTTCACGAAGCTCTCTTTTGTGAAGGAGAGAGGCCTGTTCCGTTGCCAAGGAGTGCAAAGCTGCACATTGGCTTTGGGATGACATTGGGTATAAAATTTATCACTTGTGATATCCCTGTGTGATCTTCTACACACATTGTTTAGCTTCTCCAAGACTTTTCTTTGGAAAGCCCACATAGAACAGAAAAAAGAAATGCCATCTTTTAAACTATCTATTTAACTATCTTGTGGCCCCATGTTTCCAAGGTTGGGGTATTGGGAGAGTTGGTGAAAGAGCAATATGTCAACATTAACTTGTCTCCAAGCAGGCATGACTTTCAATATCAAATGGTCACAACCTCCAACTTTTAATGGATCCTAAATGAGTGCTTCAAAAATACTGTCATTTGGTAATAAAGTCATACTCGAAGTAACACTTATTTGGCTGAATTTCCAGAGACTGGAGAGAAGGTTAAGATCCAGGTGGTTGCTATGACAAGAGCATGATGACTTATTCATCCAACACTTTGTTGATGTCAGTATGATATAGCCCTTCAGTTCATGGTTTAAAAAAGCAAAGGGAGGGCGGTTGCGGGAGGGAGCGGGGCAGGCGCTGTGGGCCAGGCCCCTCCTCTGGCTCCTGCACCACCGCCTCTTTTCGGGCTCCGCCGGCTCCCGCCGTCCCTGCAATGCCGCTCTGTGCCCGCCGTCCTGAGAGCCCGCGCGGCACTGGCGCCAGCCTTGGCGGCGCGCGCGGGGCCGTGGTCGTTGCTCCCTGACTGGCCGCGGCGGCCTCCAGGAAGCGGAAAAGCAAGGGGCGGTCGAGCTGGGCCGCCGCGCCCCACTGCTCGCCGCGCTGCTCTTTGACCTCGCAGGGTGTGAAGAAGATGCGCAGCTCCACGCTGCAGGACCCGCGCCGCCGGGACCCCCAGGACGACGTGTACGTGGACATCACCGATCGCCTTCGTTTTGCCATTCTCTACAGCAGACCAAAGAGTGCATCAAATGTACATTATTTCAGCATAGATAATGAACTCGAATATGAGAACTTCTCCGAAGACTTTGGACCACTCAATCTGGCAATGGTTTACAGATATTGTTGCAAGATAAATAAGAAATTAAAGTCCATTACAATGTTAAGGAAGAAAATTGTTCATTTTACTGGCTCTGATCAGAGAAAACAAGCAAATGCTGCCTTCCTTGTTGGATGCTACATGGTTATATACTTGGGGAGAACCCCAGAAGCAGCATATAGAATATTAATCTTTGGAGATACACCCTATATTCCTTTCAGAGATGCTGCCTATGGAAGCTGCAATTTCTACATTACACTTCTTGACTGTTTTCATGCAGTAAAGAAGGCAATGCAGTATGGCTTCCTTAATTTCAACTCATTTAACCTTGATGAATATGAACACTATGAAAAAGCAGAAAACGGAGATTTAAATTGGATAATACCAGACCGATTTATTGCCTTCTGTGGACCTCATTCAAGAGCCAGACTTGAAAGTGGTTACCACCAACATTCTCCCGAGACTTATATTCAATATTTTAAGAATCACAATGTTACTACCATTATTCGTCTGAATAAAAGGATGTATGATGCCAAACGCTTTACGGATGCTGGCTTCGATCACCATGATCTTTTCTTTGCGGATGGCAGCACCCCTACTGATGCCATTGTCAAAAGATTTCTGGATATCTGTGAAAATGCTGAGGGTGCCATTGCAGTACATTGTAAAGCTGGCCTTGGTCGCACAGGCACTCTGATAGCCTGCTACATCATGAAGCATTACAGGATGACAGCAGCCGAGACCATTGCGTGGGTAAGGATCTGCAGACCTGGCTTGGTGATCGGGCCTCAGCAGCAGTTTTTGGTGATGAAGCAAACAAGCCTCTGGCTGGAAGGGGACTATTTTCGTCAGAGGTTAAAGGGGCAGGAGAATGGACAACACAGAGCAGCCTTCTCCAAACTTCTCTCTGGTGTTGATGACATTTCCATAAATGGGGTCGAGAATCAAGACCAGCAAGAACCCAAACCTTACAGTGATGACGACGAAATCAATGGAGTGACACAAGGTGATAGAAGTCGGGCCCTGAAAAGGCGAAGACAATCAAAAACAAACGATATTCTTCTCCCATCTCCCCTGGCTGTGCTGACCTTTACACTGTGTAGTGTTGTCATCTGGTGGATTGTTTGTGACTACATTCTTCCCATCCTGCTATTCTGACTCAAAGATTTCAGAACATAGTAGCCATCAGGACCCCCTGACAGATAGCTGCTTCTCTCCATTTCAAGGACTAAAATGGTTTTGCATTAAGTAAAAACCTGTGACCAGAACTGAAGGAAGACTCTAGGAACTGAAAACTGCAACAGAAATTAGCACAATTTGAAAACAAAACAAAATTGCAAAAGACTTAGTTGCTTTCCACCTAAGAAGCTAATCAATGGGGAAAATGTCCACGGGGTTTCAGTAATGAACTTTTGAGTTTGGGTGCAAGCAAATGTACCAAGACCAGCTCAGTCAGGGAGACCCTACCCCAGTGGTGCTAGAGGAATTAAAGACACACACACAGAAATACAGAGGTGTAAAGTGGGAAATCAGGGGTCTCACAGCCTTCAGAGCTGAGAGCCCCGAACAGAGATTTACCCACATATTGATTAACAGCAAACAAGTCATTAGCATTGTTTCTATAGATATTAAATTAACTAAAAGTATCCCTTATGGGAAACGAAGGGATGGGCCTAATTAAAGGCATAGGTTGGGCTAGTTAACTGCGGCAGGAGCACGTCCTTAAGGCACAGATGGCTCATGCTATTGTTTGTGGCTTAAGAATGCCTTTAAGCAGTTTTCCACTCTGGGCTGGGTGGGCCAGGTGTTCCTTGCCCTCATTCCGGTAAACCCACACCCTTCCAGCGTGGGCATTAGGGCCATTATGAACATGTTACAGTGCTGCAGAGATTTTATTTATGGCCAGTTTTGGGGCCAGTTTATGGCTGGATTTTGGGGGGCTTGCTCCCAAAAAGAATGACTCAAAGAAAGGCCCAGCTCTCAAGCTGAATGACAAAAATGCTGTTGTAAATTTAGTCTCAGGTGTAAATACCCAAGCCCTCTGGTACTCAGGGAGCTGGCTGGTCTGTGGTGCATGTGTGTCCTTGTGATGGCAAGCATTGTAGTTGATGGCCTTCAGAAGAATTGAGGATCTGATGGAGGTTTTTTAATGTATTTATTTTCTGTTCAGCTTGTGACCCTGTGTCAAAATTTGTAAAGATACAAAAGGCATTACTGAAATGGTACTTTCTGTAATTTGATACTATTTGGCTTTACCATCTTCACTTGACTGTTTGTAATACTGTAGTAATATTAACTCTGATAAGTACCCAAGCTGCTTGTCTTCTACCAAAGAGTGCTTTATTAACAAGAATCTGTGAAAACCACATTTTAAACACTGTTGCATGTTGTAATACCAGGTGATACCTTGGTAACCTAAAACTTGCAAGAGAATATTAGTGGTAGCTTTAGAAGACTCAGGAGGAGAAACTGACTTCAGAGCTGGAAGATGTTGCAAGTCATTCCTTTTTCTGTCCTTTAGGGACTGAAGAACTGGGAGGTTGCCCATTGTTTGGTTGCCAGTCATACAAATTAAAATCATATTTCCTTCCATGCATGGAAAAAACACACTATTGGTTTTTCGCCTTG